ATACATATTACATATTATGAAAAAAAGACAGGAAACACCAAATGTTATTCATTCAACAATTACTGACCACCTATATGTATCAGGTCATGTGTTTAAAAAAAAAAAAAAGAAAAAAAGAAAAACCAAAGAAACAGTGGTAACTTGTCCTATGTGATATCAGACTAAAACTTACCTAGCGTCTGAGAATATTAGTATTTTGTGACCCCACGTTTCTTATGTCAAAAATATATATTCCAGCAGTGCAAACCTGACTTATTGGTGCCTCATACCTGTAATCCCAGCACCTTGGGAGGCCGAGGCAGGAGGATCACGAGGTCAGGAGATCGAGACCATCCTGGCTAACACGGTGAAACCCCGTCTCTAATAAAAATACAAAAAATTAGCCGGGCGTGGTGGCGGGTGCCTGTAGTCCCAGCTACTCGGGAGGCTGAGGCAGGAGAATGGCGTGAACTCGGGAGGCGGAGCTTGCAGTGAGCCGAGATCGCGCCACTGCACTCCAGCCTGGGCGACAGAGCGAGACTCCGTCTCAAAAAAAAAAAAAAAGAAAAAAGAAAAAAAGAAAAAAAAAGAAAACACCAGGCACCGAGCTAACTGTATCACACACCTTTTCCGATTAGAAAAGAACAATGAATACATACTCCTTTGCTTATTATAATTCTTGTGCGGCAAATATAGGACACTCTTATCTCCTCCTGCTCAAAAAAAAAAAATGCAAAAACCACAGACTTTTTAATCTATGGAGTGAATGCGTTAACAAGAACATAGAATTAAGGAAGAATTTCCCTTAGATAAGTACATTAAAATCTCCAAAATGCTCAAGGGACTGAAACTGCCCTTGTGGAGAAAATGCTGCGCATCAGCCCCGCCAGTTAAAACAAACAAACAAACACAAAAAAACACACCTCATCCCCGTTCACCTTTAGCCCCACCCCGGGTGGTTCTTGGAGCCAATAAGCGCCGGATGCCCTCAGAGCCCCGCCCTCCTCCTGGCCAAAGCGGTGAGAGGGTCTAAAACAGCCCTTTCTGCAGCAGGTGGCGGAGCCCCGCCCCCTTCTCCCCGCGCACCAATAGGAACCAGACCTGAAGAGGACGAACCAAGAACGAAAAGAACCACCCACTCGGGAGCCGCAACCTAGAAGCCAGAGTTGTGTATCAGATTCAACTAGGAGAAAATCCCACCTCCAGGCTCCATTAATCCTTCCAATGGAGTGGAAGTTTCTCTCACAGAGAAACTAGTAAGGGGATCCAATGGGAAAAGAACGTTCACACGGACTAGAAGACGAAACCAATGGAATGGAAAATTGTCCTCGCGTTGGTAGAAGCAGCCAATGAGATGAAAAGAGCCCGCCTCCAAAGTGGCTGCAGAGGCAATGGGGTGAATCGTGCTCAGAGGCGCGCTCCAATGGGCCCTCCTTTGAATATGGTCGATCCACCTTCAGGTCCGAGGAGCTGCAGGTGTGACTGATGGGAATGAAGTGGCCAAGGCCCAGCAGGCAACTCCTGGGGGAGCAGCCCCAACCATCTTCTCCCGGATCCTGGACAAGAGCCTCCCAGCTGACATTCTCTATGAGGACCAGCAGGTGGGGTGCTCTTAGGACCTATCCCCTTAGGATAACGTGGCCTCTGGCCTGTCACTTCCCCCAGTGTCTTGTGTTCCGTGATGTGGCCCCTCAGGCTCCTGTGCACTTCCTGGTCATTCCTAAGAAGCCCATTCCTCGGATTAGCCAGGCTGAAGAAGAAGACCAGCAGGTGGGAAGAACAGGGCCAGGGTTTGGCTGGGAAAGCCACCTATGTCCCTCCGCTCTCTCTATAGCTTCTAGGACACCTACTCCTTGTGGCCAAGCAGACAGCAAAGGCTGAGGGCCTGGGAGATGGATACCGACTTGGTGAGTGACTTTTGGCCCTTGGTCCCTCACCTCTCTGCCATGATCCTGACTCCCTAACCCCAAGCTCAATTTCAGTGATCAACGATGGGAAGCTGGGTGCACAATCTGTGTATCATCTGCACATTCATGTACTTGGGGGCCGGCAGCTCCAGTGGCCTCCAGGTTGAACCTGCCAACTGATTAAAGGACACCAGACTCTGGATGCTTGGATGGAAAGGGAAAAATGGACCCTGTGATGCTAATAAAACTGTTCTCCCTTAATTATGCTCTCCTGTCTTTAATATAAAATTTTA